AAGCCAAAGAGACTGGGCCTAGGCCAGGAGTTCCCAAATGTGAGGGGCGAGAAACAAGACAAGCTCCTCCCTTGAGAATTCCCTGTGGATTTTTAAAACAGATATTATTTTTATTATTATTGTGACAAAATGTTGATAAATGGATATTAAATAGAATAAGTCATAGTCTCTCTCTTTATTGGGGCTCAGGGGACACTCTCAGGGTAGCTGGGGGCCACGTGAAGGGGGGCGTTGCGGAGCGGCACAGCTGGAACTCCGGGATGATGTTCAGGCTTGGGGGCGGGGACCTCCATGCCTCCAGCCCCCAGGTGGGAGCAGAGGTAGGAAGGCACACTGCCCAGGAAAAAAATCAATCCTCCGCCCAAGGTACAGCAGAAGCGGCCTCCTTGGCCTAGGAGGCAGACTTCCTCCTGCGGGGAAATCCCTTCCTGGCTGGGAGGAGCAGGGGCCCTTCCTCTTGGTGGCCTCGGACATTCAGCAGGTGCTGGCACAGGCCCTGGCTGGGAGGTGGGGCGGGCAGGAGCCAGCCTGGAGGAGGGGCTGAGAGTCAGCAGGCACACGGGAACCCGGAACCCTGTGTGCTGGGGAGGAATCCCGCAGTGGCCGGGGGGCTTGAGGCCGCTGCTTTGTCTCTTCGTCCAGAGCCTTATGTAAGAGCTTTTCTCGGGAAACAGGAAGTCCTGCTTGCCAATTTCAGCACAGGGAGTAGTGCAGGCCTTATTCCAACACACCCGGCCCAGCCTTAACCCCAGAACTCAGCCAGTTTCTTGCTTCCGTGCCCCTGGTTCTCCTCCCCATCGAGCCCACCCCTCCTTTCCCACCTTCAGTCACCCCTAGTGAACTGCCCCAGCGATCTCTGCTGTGCTTGACCCCGAGGGTCTTCCACCCTCGCCCTGACCCTGGACACTGCCCAGCTTGGCCCCCCATCCTGCTCCTGGCACAATGCCCTCTAGCCAGCCAACCTTCCCTCCCCCAACCCTGGGGCCGCCCCAGGGTTCCTGCGCACTGCCTGTTCCTCCTGGGTGTCACTGGCAGCCCTGTCCTTCCTAGAGGGACTGGAACCTAATTCTCCTGAGGCTGAGGGAGGGTGGAGGGTCTCAAGGCAACGCTGGCCCCACGACGGAGTGCCAGGAGCACTAACAGTACCCTTAGCTTGCTTTCCTCCTCCCTCCTTTTTATTTTCAAGTTCCTTTTTATTTCTCCTTGCGTAACAACCTTCTTCCCTTCTGCACCACTGCCCGTACCCTTACCCGCCCCGCCACCTCCTTGCTACCCCACTCTTGAAACCACAGCTGTTGGCAGGGTCCCCAGCTCATGCCAGCCTCATCTCCTTTCTTGCTAGCCCCCAAAGGGCCTCCAGGCAACATGGGGGGCCCAGTCAGAGAGCCGGCACTCTCAGTTGCCCTCTGGTTGAGTTGGGGGGCAGCTCTGGGGGCCGTGGCTTGTGCCATGGCTCTGCTGACCCAACAAACAGAGCTGCAGAGCCTCAGGAGAGAGGTGAGCCGGCTGCAGGGGACAGGAGGCCCCTCCCAGAATGGGGAAGGGTATCCCTGGCAGAGTCTCCCGGAGCAGGTGAGTGAGGGGAGGAGGGTGTCTGGGAGAGGTAACCTAACCTTGACCCTCTTTCCATGAGCAGAGTTCCGATGCCCTGGAAGCCTGGGAGAATGGGGAGAGATCCCGGAAAAGGAGAGCAGTGCTCACCCAAAAACAGAAGAGTGAGGCTTCCAGGGTGCAGCAGGGGTGGGAGATGCGGCTGAGATTCCCTCCTTCTCTCCTCAGAGCAGCACTCTGTCCTGCACCTGGTTCCCATTAACGCCACCTCCAAGGGTGAGCACTATTTTAAATAATGGCTTTGGGGAAGAAGTCCTGACCGACACACTCTCACCTCCAGATGACTCCGATGTGACAGAGGTGATGTGGCAACCAGCTCTTAGGCGTGGGAGAGGCCTACAGGCCCAAGGATATGGTGTCCGAATCCAGGATGCTGGAGTTTATCTGCTGTATAGCCAGGTAACCCCAGCCACACTCTGAGCTTCACAGAGCTGTTTTCTTCAACATCTCCCTTCCCTGCCAGGTCCTGTTTCAAGACGTGACTTTCACCATGGGTCAGGTGGTGTCTCGAGAAGGCCAAGGAAGGCAGGAGACTCTATTCCGATGTATAAGAAGTATGCCCTCCCACCCGGACCGGGCCTACAACAGCTGCTATAGCGCAGGTGAGAGCCGTGTGGGCAGCCGAAAGCAGGACTCACTGCGAATCTACTTTCTCTCTTTTCTCAGGTGTCTTCCATTTACACCAAGGGGATATTCTGAGTGTCATAATTCCCCGGGCAAGGGCGAAACTTAACCTCTCTCCACATGGAACCTTCCTGGGGTTTGTGAAACTGTGATTGTGTTATAAAAAGTGGCTCCCAGCTTGGAAGACCAGGGTGGGTACATACTGGAGACAGCCAAGAGCTGAGTATATAAAGGAGAGGGAATGTGCAGGAACAGAGGCGTCTTCCTGGGTTTGGCTCCCCGTTCCTCACTTTTCCCTTTTCATTCCCACCCCCTAGACTTTGATTTTACGGATATCTTGCTTCTGTTCCCCATGGAGCTCCGAATTCTTGCGTGTGTGTAGATGAGGGGCGGGGGACGGGCGCCAGGCATTGTCCAGACCTGGTCGGGGCCCACTGGAAGCATCCAGAACAGCACCACCATCTAGCGGCCGCTCGAGGGAAGCACCCGCCGGTTGGCCGAAGTCCACGAAGCCGCCCTCTGCTAGGGAAAACCCCTGGTTCTCCATGCCACACCTCTCTCCAGGTGCCCTCTGCCTCTTCACCCCACAAGAAGCCTTATCCTACGTCCTTCTCTCCATCTATCGGACCCCAGTTTCCATCACTATCTCCAGAGATGTAGCTATTATGCGCCCGTCTACAGGGGGTGCCCGACGATGACGGTGCCTTCGCAGTCAAATTACTCTTCGGGTCCCAAGGTTTGGCTTTCACGCGCTCCATTGCCCCGGCGTGGCAGGCCATTCCAAGCCCTTCCGGGCTGGAACTGGTGTCGGAGGAGCCTCGGGTGTATCGTACGCCCTGGTGTTGGTGTTGCCTCACTCCTCTGAGCTCTTCTTTCTGATCAAGCCCTGCTTAAAGTTAAATAAAATAGAATGAATGATACCCCGGCTCCATTTCCCCCACTGCCTCGCCTC